GGGTATTAAAACTCAGTCTTCTTCAGGTTATACTCCCAGCTAACTTACTTTGGGACACGTTCTCGGTCTATACTGAGTCTGTGTTCCCAGGCTTAAGTCCTCAAACTTGGCCGAGTAATAAAACTAACCATGATTTCTTTAAGTTTTAGTACCTGTTATTTCACCTTTCGGTCGACAAATCGTTTTTCTCATGTTCCTCTGTCTTACATCAATTTAATTTGTAGACCAGCCAAATGACCTAAAAGGCTAGAAGGAAACAATTTTTCCTCCCCTACAACTATTTCCTCTAGTCCTCCGGCTGAAAGTTGTTCCACGTCCTGGGCAGAGAGAGCCCCACCAGGCAGCACCACCAGCTCCACAGAGTTGGAGCGATTCCCCCAAGAAGCTCCCCTGCGCCCCTCCTCACCCCCAGAGACCAGCAGAAGAAATGGCATCTATCCCTTGGAAGACACTAGGCAGGAGAGAACAACTGCAAGCCCTTCTGCTCACACAGAAAAAAGGATGGCGGAGGTGGCGAATGGGATGTAGCAGAAACCCCGCGGCTGCGGCGGAAGGGACACCGCCCCTCTCCAGCCTAACTCTGAGCCATCTTCCCCCTGTTGTTATAGCACTTAGAACGGACGCCACTGCGCAGGTCACACCGTGCCGCGCAGCCTTCTGGGGGTCGGAGTCCAGAGGGGCTGAGGCGCGAAGGCGGAGACCGACTTCTTAGCGGGCCGCAGTTGGAATTAGATTTCTACTGGGGCGGGGCTCGAGCGAACCACGGCCTAATCCTCATTAGCAGAGAAGGATAATTACCGCAATACTCTGCCCTGCCCTGACAGCAGCTCGTGAGACCCTGAGTCTGCTGAAGGCCGCCTCCAGCCTGGGCTCCGGGCACAGGCCACACCCCTCCCGCCGCGTCCTGGCCTCTCCCATCGATGGCGTGTGGGTGGGGCTTCGTGGGGGCGGAGCTGCGCGGGGCGGGGCGTCGCTGCGCGGGGCGGGGCGTCGCGGGCTCGTCCGTGATGCTCTGGGATCCCGCGCTTCCGAGACTCGCAGTCTACGCGAGCTGCCTGTTTTTTTCCTGCTTGGACGCGCATGAGGGCCCCGTCCATGGACCGCGCGGCCGTGGCGAGGGTGGGCGCGGTAGCGAGCGCCAGCGTGTGCGCCCTGGTGGCGGGGGTGGTGCTGGCTCAGTACATATTCACCTTGAAGAGGAAGACGGGGCGGAAGACCAAGATCATCGAGATGGTGAGTGTGGAGGCTCGGCGCGCCCAGAGCACCTTTTGCTGTGACATCACCTGGGAAAATCCAGAAGATTGGATAACCAAGAAATGACTAATCAAGAGTCTGCCGTACATGTGAAAATGGTGGGTATTTGCCTATTTCCAGTTCCATTTATAAAATAAAATAAACCAATCTTACATTTGTTAGTGTAGCAGAAACCAGCCTTCTTCGAAGTGGTCTTGGTGTGATTCTCCTATCCGTTATCAAAAACTTGAAGCTGTGATTTGCCTGAGGTAAGACATCTTGGGTACACTGAAATCAAATAAAACTAATTAATTAATTTTCTTTTACTTTTAGATGCCAGAATTCCAGAAAAGTTCAGTTCGAATCAAGAACCCTACAAGAGTAGAAGAAATTATCTGTGGTCTTATCAAAGGAGGAGCTGCCAAACTTCAGGTGAATAATTATCAAGAAGCCTTGGCTGTGTGTTACAATAATGCATTTCACTCTTTTCTTACAGATAATAACGGACTTTGATATGACACTCAGTAGATTTTCATATAAAGGGAAAAGATGCCCAACATGTCATAGTAAGTGTGATATTTGTAAACAAATTCACAAACTTTTAATGCTTATTTTGCTTTCTATCTTTAGATATCATTGACAACTGTAAGCTGGTTACAGATGAATGTAGAAAAAAGGTAAACACTAACAACAATCTATAGTCACTCAATCTTCATGATTAAGTTATTCATATCTTCCTAGTTATTGCAACTAAAGGAAAAATATTACGCTATTGAAGTTGATCCTGTTCTTACTGTAGAAGAGAAGTACCCTTATATGGTGGAATGGTAAGTGTATATTAGGCAGTAGGAGGATTAAAATAGTCTTTTTTCCTTTGGTCATAAACTCCAGGTATACTAAATCACATGGTTTGCTTGTTCAGCAAGCTTTACCAAAAGCTAAACTTAAAGAAATTGTGGCAGAATCTGACGTTATGCTCAAGTAAGTTTCTTGGATGTTTTTTGCTGTTATTGTTAATAACCAGTTTGTTATCTCCATCTTACAGAGAAGGATATGAGAATTTCTTTGATAAGCTCCAACAACATAGCATCCCCGTGTTCATATTTTCGGCTGGAATCGGCGATGTACTAGAGGAAGTTATTCGTCAAGCTGGTGTTTATCATCCCAATGTCAAAGTTGTGTCCAATTTTATGGATTTTGATGAAACTGTAAGAATATCAAATCGTTCTTCATAATTTTAAAGCCTGTTCAAAAGATTTATATTTTTCATAGGGGGTGCTCAAAGGATTTAAAGGAGAACTAATTCATGTATTTAACAAACATGATGGTGCCTTGAGGAATACAGAATATTTCAATCAACTAAAAGACAATAGTAACATAATTCTTCTGGGAGACTCCCAAGGAGACTTAAGAATGGCAGATGGAGTGGCCAATGTTGAGCACATTCTGAAAATTGGATATCTAAATGATAGAGTAAGTATACAAATCTGTAATTTTTTTCGAAGTGTTAATTTTCTTTTGTTCATCTCTTGATTAGGTGGATGAGCTTTTAGAAAAGTACATGGACTCTTATGATATTGTTTTAGTACAAGATGAATCATTAGAAGTAGCCAACTCTATTTTACAGAAGATTCTATAAACAAGCATTCTCCAAGAAGACCTCTCTCCTGTGGGTGCAATTGAACTGTTCATCCGTTCATCTTGCTGAGAGACTTATTTATAATATATCCTTACTCTCGAAGTGTTCCCTTTGTATAACTGAAGTATTTTCAGATATGGTGAATGCATTGACTGGAAGCTCCTTTTCTCCACCTCTCTCAACACACTCCTCACCGTATCTTTTAACCCATTTAAAAAAAAAAAAAAGCTAAAATTAGAAAAATAACTCCCTACTTTTCCAAAGTGAATTTTGTAGTTTAATGTTATCATGCAGCTTTTGAGGAGTCTTTTACACTGGGAAAGTTTGTAGAAATTTTAAAATAAGTTTTATGAAATGGTGAAATAATATGCATGATTTTAAGTATTGCCATTTTTGTAATTTGGGTTATTATGCTGATGGTATCACCATCTCTTGAAATTGTGTTAGGTTTGGTTATTTTGTCTGGGGAAAAAATATTTACTGGAAAAGACTAGCAGTTAGTGTTGGAAAAACCTGGTGGTGTTTACAATGTTGCTAATCATTACAAAACATTCTATATTGAAGCACTGATAATAAATATGAAATGCAAAACCTTTTTAATTCTATGGTCAAAACTATCTTTACTGAGTCAACAAATATTTATTGAGCA